CATAGAGTAACAACATGACCCAGAAACTCTCTTCCTAAGTGTATACTCAAGAGAATTGAAAACTTACATATCCATATAAAAACTTGCACATGAATGTGTACATAGGAGCCTCAAACTGGAAACAATCCAAATGTCCATTAACTGATTAATAGATAAATAAGATATGGCTTATTCATACAATAGAATATTATTCAGCCATAAAAAGCAGTGAAGTACCGATTTCTGGTACAGATGGCTGAACTTTGAAAGCATTTTGTTAATTGAAAAAAGCCAGACACAAAATACCACCTGTTATATGATTCTGTTTATATGAAGTATTCAGAATAGGCAAATTCAAGTGACAGAATGGATTACTGGTTGTCAGGGACTGGGCTGAGGAGGGCTGTGGAGTATCTGCTAATGGTCTGGGTTTCTTTGGGGGGTGATGAAAATGTTCTGGAATTTGATAGTGGCGATGCTTGCATGACCTTGCGAATGTGATAAAAACCATTGAATTGCACCTTTTAAGATCATGAATTTTATGGTATCTGGGCTACATATCAGTAAAGCTGTTATTTAAGAAATTGTTTATCTTCATTTCTGAGAGTTTTAGTTCCCCCCAAGGCAGGTGCTCTGCCTTGCCCTGGTCCTGCTCAGATTTCAGTAAAATATCTAGATTGGAAGATTAGAAACCTGAGAAGTTACATGTGAAGTGCCAGCAGCTATGGTAGAGTAGAAACTTAGTGGCTCAGTAGAACTCTGAAAAAATATTCTGTGAGCTTTTCGTGTAGGGACAAACTCTGTGTGTTTAGCAGGGCCATGCTGTTCAGCACTGCAGTAGTCTTTGATGCTCTGGCTCTATGTCATTCGGAAAGGCTAAATTATGCTTAGCATCGTGTTAATGGGTTTATTAATAAGGAGGAGTTAAGGTACACTTTATAGGGTATATTTCTGTTCAATAGAAATATAATGTGAGCTGTATATGTAATTTTCTGTTTTCTAGTACCTGCATTTAAAAATCAAAAAGAAACATGGAATTTAATATATTTTATCTAACCTAAAATATTTAAAATACCATTTTTCATGTGGAAATATTTTACATTTTTTCATGTTGAATCCTCAAAATAAAGTATTTCATACTTACAGCACGTCTCAGTTTAGGCTAGCCACATTTCAAGTGCTCATTGGCCACCCCTTGCTGAGTGGCTACTGTCTTGACAGTGTTAAGAGTGATTTTCATGAAAGTAGATGCAAAGCTTTCAGAGACACAGCATGGTATACTGGTTTTGAGTTGGATCCAGATTCAAATTCTAGCTTTGGCTGTAGTGCTGCATTTATTTATTCTTAAAATATTTACTGACATCTGTTCTCAAAAAATCATAGTCTGTTTCTACATAGGGTCAGTCGTATGAATACTGGAGAGAAGTATCATGTTTTATTGTGCTAATTATTGCAAGACCCAAGGAAGGGAGTGGTCAGTTCTATCTGGGAAAGAGTTGGTAGTGGTCAGGAAGGGCTTTGCAAAGAGGAGAGGCCTGAGCTCCATCTTGGAAGAGGAGGTAGATGAGGACAGAGGCATTCTAGGAGGAGGCAGGAGCAAGGGCAGGGAGGCTTGCAACAGCACTGCCCAGGAGATTGCTTATAGCTTGGTTCACATGGAGCAGGAATGGGTGGTTGAAAGGGTGGTGTGGCTGAGCTGGAGCTGAGGGCCATGTTATTTGAGGGCACCTACAAGGGGCTTTAGAATGCATTTCATATTAGGCAGTGGACACCCACAGAAGAGCTTCAAGAAGTAAGTGATGAGGTGGGATTTGATCTTTCTTGTGTTGTTACCTTGGGCAAGTTATTGACCTTTCAGATCTGCCCCCCTTAGTCTCCTATTCTGCAACATTGGGTGATTGAAATCTACTCAGGCTGTTGCTATGAGGATTAAGTGAACTAGTATGTGAAGCATACCTGATGGTCCAGCTCAGACTCCTGCTGAATCGAGAGACCGCTTCTCTGGTAGTGTCCATCTGTTGCCCTAGCTCCTGTTCTTCATTGTAGTTGTGCTCCAGCAGTACCCAGGGAAAGCTTTCAAGAATATAAATTGTTGGAGCACAACAATCAGCCTCAGGGTGGTGTCCAGGAATCTATGTTTAACAAATCTATGTTTAACAAATTCTCTTTGTGGTTATTATGCAGCCACCTGTTTCGGGTTTGCATACCAATGTGCAGAGTTCACGTCCTCAACTCTTATCTAGGATTCTGGGCCATTCGGTAACATCAGCTCTTCCTACCTCTTACATCAGCTTCCGTGTACTGTTTCCTGGCCGGTGGTCTGTAGACCCTAGTCTGATCACAGTTGGTAATTACCAGTGGCCTAGGGCTACTCTGTTTGAGGTTGACCAGTTGGTTCTTAGGTGGCTCTTCATAGATTGGCCTCATTGAAATGGTACCTGACATCTTCTACACATGTATATATCTACTTCACAGACTTTAGCCAGTACTCCTTAATTTTGTTCACACTCTTATTTAATATCTGTATTAACATAAAGTCACGTTCTAACTCCTTTCCACAATGTGAAGTATAATTCCAACTTGTCTGTTAATTCAGAGCTGTTCTATTTGCAGCTCTTTATCTATGACCATACCCATTATAATAATAATGACAATTTTCTTTTTTTTTCTGTTACAATTAGTACTATCACTGCCATCATTGGTACATTTACCTTCAACCCTGTAGTGGTCCACAGTAGATCCAAATATCTCTGTTTAAAGGGGAAAGTCGCTATTGGAACAACACAGAGTGCCTCTGAATGTCAGATTTACTTTGCTTGCATTTCATTTCATGGTCTTATGTGTTTTTAAGATTCTGATTGGATGTGAACAAAATGACAGGTTTCATCTAGCATGTCAACTTTGACTTCGTCACCACCATTCTGTGACCATGTCACAGAATGCTGATTTTAATCTTACATCTTATCCTCACATAATTAATCTAAAAAATAGGGAAAGAGAAATGGGTGGCACTAAAAGGAGATTAAAAAGTTTATTTTGCAGCTGGCTGCTCTTTCATGCAAAAACAAAACAATTTATAGTAGGCTGCTGATTTAATGGGTCTCCTAGTGGGAGGGAAAATTATTTAAACCCTTTGTTATTCCTTCTCAGAAGAAAATGCACTTTGGGAACTTGTGAATTTTCTATATCTGGGGTACCCAAATGGCCTTGATTCCACTAGCTTTTACTTCCATTAGTGTTGTGCATGCTTCGAATTAACATTGTGTTGGGGTGGTTGTGATGCTGTTGTGCTGGTGGTGGTAGTTGTGGTAGGTCCTAAAATAGATGGGTTACTACATTTATTACAAGACAGAAGTAAATGTTCCCTTCATTGCCCCATGGACTTGGGCTTGGACCTGTGTGGGATGCTGCTCCCTGGCCATGCCTGTCCTGAGCTAGTGGGCAGCTCTTCCCCACGCTTCCCTCTGCATCTTATTCCTGCATCCATCTGCCCCCTGCATCTTGTCCCTCGCTTGCTCTTGCCTGCTTTCCCTTTCACCTGCCCCTGTTAGAGATCAGCATGCTCCCTCTCACCTTTTTGTCTTCCAGCCCTCAGCTTTTCTTTCTGTCATATCTATGCTCTTGGAAAAGAGTCTTATGTTGCAAGGGGGAAGCCGAGGGGGTTGGAAGTAATTGGGGACTGGGTGGGAAGAAAGAATTGAAAAGATACACATAAGCCCTTCCAAATGCTGGAGCTAATTCCTTTCCTTTCTTATCTTTTAGATACCATTGATGGTAAGTTAGAATGGAATCAGTTACTCATACCCAAACCATTGTTGCTCAGAAAAATGATGTATGTTGAGCAATAGGTAGTTTAGAAAATGTAATTGTTTCATAATCACTGGGGTTTTCAATCCTGATTTTTTTTTTTGTTTGGAAAAATTATGAAATTGCGATATGTGTAGGTAAAAAAATGGTTGAGTATCAGCAATTTTGTATAAGTCAACCTAATAATAGCAGGCATTCTGTGGTGTCTATGCCTCCACATTTGGGAGGAAAATTTGTCTCTTTTCTACCACTAGCAACTAATCTTCCTGTTGGACAATTTAGAGAAGAGAGTAATTTGCTGATTTTTTGAATTGAAATTTTCTTAACGATTTAATTAATATTAATGTTGTTAATACTGTAGGATTCATAGCTACTCTGGTTTTTTATTGCTTCTGAATTAGAAGAAAATAAGCATGACAGTATAAATTTGGTACACAATATGAAAATTAAGATCTACAAAATGGACGTGATTATTCATATATCAGAGGTATTCTTCCCCTGACAAAAGCTCTGTCTTAAGTCCTTAAGATACTTCATTTATATGGTTTATTTAAGAATCAGTTTTCAGATCATTAACTACTTGAGGGATTAATATAGAAAGAAAACTGAAGTCATGTAATCCACTGAGGATTAATCTGAAAATAAGATTAAGTATCTCTAAAATCCTAGACTCAGCTAATGGAAAAAATGGTGAGTTGATGAAGCAACTCCAATTATGAAGAGTTTGTGGTATAATTGTTGCATAGATTCAGGGACTTCTGAACTAACTTTATGTTTTGGTGAGAAGACCTATTATAATAAAATTACTGTTAATGCTTTCCTGAATCTTTCTCCTTCTAAATTTTCCTGTATCTTTTTCTTTTTAAGGTTTCCACAGCTGGATTGTTTACTAGGGCCAATTGTCACCAATGGCAGTAAAACTCATTTTCTGGGGAATAGGGTGAGTTCATGTGGATTTCTACCTGATTTATTTCTAATGTGAATATATTTTTATTTCTCTCTAGGTCTCATGGACTGATTGGCTCTCATTCAGCAGGAACCTAACAGATAAGTCTTCCTGCTGTATATCAAGACAATGCTTGGTTTTCAAGCTGTTCTGAGAATGATTAAAGCAGTGTCGCAAGGTGACATTGTCAGGGGAGAACAAGCAGCTTGAGAATTTCCTCTTAATCTGATTGCAGCTTGAAGGCAGCCCATTTCCATTAAGTAGGACTGCATGGCAAGCAGCCCCACCAAAGGGTTGACAATGAGCGTCCCAGTGGCTCCTAAGAAATCATGTTACACTCAGTTGCGGGACAACAGAAATGCAGCAAGAAATAATAATGAAAGCATCTTAAGTCTGGGAGATACGAATGCCAATCAAATCATGTTGGAGGTCAGCTCCTCTCATGACGAGTCCAAGACATGTGACCTGGGAGATGAAATTGGAAATACAAATTCAAGTGAGCCAGAAAACCGTACCCATTTCCATAAGGAATTTCACCAACTTCAGGGCTTTGGGAAAGGCTCTCAGGCTGGCTCTGCCAGCCTGAAAGATTTTAGACTTTCTTCAACCATTCAGAGGGAACTCAATGAAGAGCACACAGTGGAGAGAGGCACAGATAGCCTGCAGACCACGCGGAGTATTCAGGGACCAAGTCTGTCGAGTTGGAGGAATGTGATGAGTGAGGCCAGTCTAGACGTTTTGGCTAAAAGGGATGCTGAAATTCCCCGGCATGTTCCCAAGGATAAACTGGCAAAGACCCTTGACAATGAGGAACTGAGGAGGCATTCTTTGGAAAGAGCAAGCAGCTCTGTAGCTGCAGTCGGGAGCCTGACTCCGCAGCATCCACAGCCTCTATCCCTCGACTCCCGGGAAGCACGGGGTCAGATACCTGGGGGTGGGGAGGGGCCACAGAAGACATTGCCAGACCACGCTGTCCCGGCAGCTTTCCCTGCAACTGACAGTACCTCAGAGGGAAAGAGTGTGCGTCATCCTAAACCATCTACCTCAGAAAGCAAGCAGAGCACTCCCTCAGAGACCCAAACAGTGGGGGCACATGTACTGCAGGTGTGCAGTGAGCACACATCACATTCCGCCCATCCAGAGCCTGCTCTGAATTTGACTTTGGCATCGAAGGAAATCCCAAGTAAACTGGAAGCACAATTAGGTCAGGGAAAGGGAGAGGCCAAGCTGGATCTGAAATATGTTCCTCCCAGGAGAGTTGAACAGGAGGGAAAGGCAGCCCAGGAAGGGTATCTGGGATGCCACAAGGAAGAGAATCTGTCAGCCTTGGAGGGAAGGGATCCATGTGGGGAAGCACACCCGGAAGCCACCGATGCACTTGGCCATCTGCTGAACAGTGACCTCCACCACCTTGGGGTGGGAAGAGGCAACTGTGAAGAGAAGAGAGGAGTCAACCCAGGGGAGCAGGATTCTCTCCACACCACCCCCAAACAGGGCTCTGCTTCCTTAGGAGGGGCTGATAATCAGCCCACTGGCAAAATTTCACCATGTGCAGGTGAGAAGTTGGGTGAAAGGACATCCAGCAGCTTTTCACCAGGTGACAGTCATGTGGCTTTTATTCCTAATAATCTGACTGACAGCAAGCCCTTGGATGTCATTGAGGAGGAAAGGCGGTTGGGCAGTGGGAATAAGGACAGTGTTATGGTTTTGGTGTTCAATCCTTCTGTTGGAGAGAACAAGACGGAGGTGCCTGAGCCCCTGGACCCTCAAAGTGGCCGCTCAGAAGCACGGGAAAGCAAAGAGGTCACCACATCTGTTGCTGAAAACAGGAACCTTCTAGAGAATGCAGATAAGATTGAAAGCACCTCAGCAAGAGCAGATTCAGTTCTCAATATTCCAGCACCCCTCCACCCAGAGACAACTGTGAACATGACCTACCAGCCTACAACACCCAGTAGCAGTTTTCAGGATGTTAGCGTGTTCGGTATGGATGCGGGGTCCCCCTTGGTAGTTCCACCCCCTACTGATAGTGCACGCTTGTTGAACACGTCCCCCAAAGTGCCTGACAAGAACACTTGCCCCAGTGGGATCCCCAAGCCTGTCTTCACACATTCCAAGGACACACCTTCCTCGCAGGAGGGAATGGAGAACTATCAGGTTGAAAAAACAGAGGAGAGGACAGAAACTAAGCCCATCATTATGCCCAAGCCCAAGCATGTGAGGCCCAAGATCATCACCTACATCAGGAGGAATCCCCAGGCCCTGGGCCAGGTGGACGCCTCGCTGGTTCCAGTGGGGCTTCCATATGCCCCGCCCACATGTACCATGCCTCTTCCCCACGAAGAGAAGGCAGCAGGTGGTGACCTGAAGCCATCTGCCAACCTCTATGAGAAATTCAAGCCAGACCTGCAGAAGCCAAGGGTCTTCAGTTCCGGATTGATGGTGTCTGGAATCAAGCCCCCGGGACATCCTTTCAGTCAAATGAGTGAAAAGTTTTTGCAGGAGGTAAGAGAATGTCATTATGATATGGTCTATAATCTCTGATTGAGTTTTTGTTCATTTATCATAGGTTACAGACCACCCTGGAAAAGAAGAGTTTTGTTCTCCTCCCTATGCTCATTATGAAGTCCCTCCAACTTTCTATCGGTCAGCCATGCTCCTTAAGCCCCAGCTAGGATTGGGTGCAATGTCCCGTTTACCATCTGCAAAGAGCAGGATTCTGATTGCAAGTCAGAGGTCTTCAGCGAGCGCCATCCACCCACCAGGACCCATAACAACAGCCACCAGTCTCTACAGTTCCGATCCTTCAGGTAACCGATCCAACAGTTTCTGCCTTTTCCTGCCTAAAGTCCCTACAAATGATTGTATTTTCAGGTGTGCATGCTCTCAGTGGGACATGGTTTAACTACAGTGGTTCCCTTGGAGATCTTTCAGGTATGTAGACCTTTTCTCATTCCTATAACAAATAATTTTTTAATTTTATTTGGGTTCGTTTTAGCAGATTTAAAGAAAGCTTCCAGTTCAAATGCTGCAAAATCCAATCTCCCGAAATCTGGTCTCCGTCCTCCCGGATACTCACGTCTCCCGGCAGCCAAACTGGCGGCATTTGGCTTTGTCCGGAGCTCCAGCGTCTCCTCAGTCTCCAGCACCCAGTCCGGGGACAGTGCACAGCCAGAGCAGGGCCGGCCAGCCACCCGTAAGTGGGGTGGGGCAGGGTGGGGTGCCTTCGTTATAATTAACACGCTGTCTGCCTCCCACAGGTTCAACCTTTGGGAATGAAGAACAGCCAGTTCTGAAGGCATCTCTGCCTTCTAAGGACACACCCAAGGGGGCCGGCCGGGTGGCCCCTCCAGCATCCTCCAGTGTGACAGCACCCCGCAGGAGTTTACTTCCAGCGCCAAAATCCACTTCCACACCCGCTGGTAAGACTTTGTGCCTTGGAGAGGCTCCATGGTCTACCTATTTCTCTTTTCCAACTATACACAGGAACAAAGAAAGATGCTCAGAAAGATCAAGATACGAATAAACCTGCTGTTTCATCTCCTAAGAGAGTAGCAGCTTCAACCACCAAGCTTCATTCACCAGGTATGTAAGAAATATGATGTGTTCCTTGGGGGAGGTGACCGGGGTTTGGTTTTCTTTCTCACAGGATACCCAAAGCAGAGGACTGCGGCAGCTCGAAATGGGTTTCCGCCCAAGCCGGACCCGCAGGCCCGTGAGGCTGAGCGGCAGCTGGTGCTGCGGCTGAAGGAGCGGTGTGAGCAGCAGACCAGACAGCTGGGCGTTGCGCAAGGGGAGCTGAAGAGGGCCATCTGCGGCTTTGATGCCCTCGCCGTGGCCACGCAGCATTTCTTTAGAAAGGTGAGGCCCCATTTCGTGAAGGTCCAAGGGCATTTATATGATCTGGATTTTTTTTCTTCTTCAGATCCATATGTATGTTATCATCAATAGAAGCTCCTCAGAATGACCATTACTTATATGAAGACCCAACACACAAACTAAGCAAGGGATCCGAAAGATCTCAGTTGAGTTCCAGTTCAGGGTAAGAGGGAGGAAGCACACTCCACCCTTCTTCTCCCACTAAATTCAGCTACAAACAACTGGACCAAATGCATCAAGCAGCTATTTGAGAACTTAAAAGGATATGCAGTGGGCAGATTAGAAAGAAGAGTTGAATTGAAAGTATCATAAAATTAGTGGTGAACATACAAGTTTTTCTTTCCAGTATTCTCTGACTTGAAGTCAGTTCAGCTTGAAACCTGGAAGTGGTCACCTGGACCTGGACAGAAAGAGCTCCAGGAGAAACTTTTTAGGTCTGACTCGAGAAGTGGGAAAGGGAACTCCTAGAACTCAGAGACAGCTAATGAAGTCTCATTTTTCTTCTTCATTTCCCCATACCCTAATCTGTGTAGCCTTGCAGTGGTGGTAGCACCAACCTGCCAGAGGGAAACTGTAAGGGAAGGAAACTTTCCCATTTGCTTGCAGGAGCTGTGGTCCCTGTTTTTATTATCTCCATGTACACATACCATCTGTCCACAAACAGGAGTGCAGTTGTGAAAAGTGCATAGAGCAGGGTAACTAAAGGCCCAGCTTTTTGGCTCGAGGACTAACAAGGGGGGCACCCAGGGAACTGGAAAGGATAGCAGATATTGAGGCAAAGGAGGAACGTGGGAAAATGACCCCTTAAATTGTTTTTGAACCCCTGGGCTCACCCCTGAGCTGTATGTGAATCTCATCCTAACAGCATACACGGACTTTGAGAATTGAACTACAGAGCAAACCATCACCAGAGTGCTAGACTGGCCATTGTGGGAGGCACATGAGGTATGGATCCTAATAGTACTTCAAAAGCTTTGAAAACGGAGCTAACTTTGGAAGCACAACTTACAGAAGGCTGGATGGAACTGATAACCTGAACTCTACCTCACTGACTGCCTGCTGCTGATTATTCATTAGATTTAAGCAAGGCCCAGAGGAGTCTTATGATGTAATATTCAAAATGCTTAGAACACAATTTAAAACTATTTAGCATACAAAGAATCAGGAAATCCTCAGCTTATATGGGAAAAGCTAATCAACAAACAGTAAAACCATGATGACACAGATGTTGCATTTATTTGACAAAAAATGTTAAAAGTAGCTATTGCAGAATGCTTCAGGAAGTACAAGCAGTTACCCTTGAAATTCTTCAAAGAAAGATGTATCAAAGGAAGAAAAGATACACAGAAGAAACAAGTGGAAATTTTAGAGCTAAAAAATACAATAACCAAAATAACTGGATGGAAATGATGGAGAAAAAAGTCAGTGAACTTGAAGATAGATCAGTAGAAATTGTCCAATCTGAACAACAGAAAGAAAATAATTTTTAAAGAACAGAGCCTCAGAAACCTAACAGACAATTTTAAAAAGGTCTAATATTTTTGTAATAGGCGTTCCAGAGAGAAGAAAGAATGTGGTGCAGAGAAAATATGTGAAGAAATAATGGCTGAAAACTTCCCAAATTTGTTGAAAGAAATAAACCTACACATTCAGGAAGCTCAGTGAACCACAAACAGGATAAGCCCAAGGAAATTCATATCTAGATATATTCTAATTAAACTGCTAAAAACTAAAGACAAAAAATACTGTAAGCAGTCAAAGAAAAATTACACATTACCTATCGGGGAACAACAATTCAAATGACTGCAGATTTCTCATCATAAATTATGAAGGCCTGAAGACAGTGGCACATTTTCAAAGTAGTGAAACAAACATCAACCCACAATTCTATATCCAGTGAAAATATACTTTATAAATGAAGATGAAATAGGCCGGGCATGGAGGCTCACGCCTGTAATCCCAGCACTTTGGGAGGCCAAGGTGGGTGGATCACCTGAGGTCAGGAGTTCGAGACCAGCCTGGCCAACACAGGAAACCCCATGTCTACTAAAAATACAAAAATTAGCCAGGTGTGGTGGCACACACCTGTAATCCCAGCTACTCGGGAGGCTGACCTGTAATCCCAGCTACTCGGGAGGCTGAGACAGGAGAATCACTTGAACCTGGGAGGAGGAGGTTGCAGTGAGCCGAGATCATGCCATTGCACTCCAGCCTGGGTGACAAGAGTGAAACTCTGTCTCAAAAAAAATAAAATAAGAAGATGAAATAAAGACATTCTCACATAAAGAAAAGCTAAAAGAATTCACTGTCTGCAACCCTGATCTAAAAGAACTGTTAAAGAAATTGCTAAGATATGGAACCAACCTAAATGCTTATCACCTGATGAGTGGATAAAGAAAATGTGGTTTTAGATTGGTGCAAAAGTAATCGTGGTTTTTGCCATTACTTTTAATAAGAAACTCACTGGGTGGAAATGACAGAGAAAAAAGTCAGTGAACTTGAAGATAGAGCAGTAGAAACTGTCCAATCTGAACAACAGAAAGAAAATAATTTTTAAAGAACAGAGCCTCAGGAACATAACAGACAATTTAAAAAGGAGTTTTTAA